CCCTTTAAATTTAGTAGCCAGAGGCCCTCTAATTTGTTATTATAGGCTATTTGCTATTTTTTTTTTCTTGAGGCGGAATCTTGCTCTGTCACCCAGGCTGGACTGCAGTGGTGCAATCTCAGCTCACTGCAAACCTCCGCCTCCCAGGTTCAAGCGATTCTCGTGCCTCAGCCTCTTGGAGTAGCTGGTGTTACAAGTGTCCTGCCACTGGGCACGGCTAATTTTTGGATGTTTAGCAGAGACACGGTTTCACTGTGTTGGCCAGGCTGCTCTCAAACTCCTTATATCAGTTGATTCCGCCCACCTCGGCTTCCCGAACGTGCTGGGGGAAACTTGATTTTCTATAGCATTATGTTACTGGATATTTCCTGTAAAATTTAAAATGAGGGAGGGAGAGAGACAGAGAGAGAGCAAACTCCAGAGTTGGGACTCTGGAATCTTGGGTCATGAGACAAATTTTAGATAAATCTACAAAAATCCAGAGTTTAAATGTGTGGTTTTTGCTGATAAACGTACAATTCGAAAGATTGTAAATAATTGCATAATCCTTTCCTGGGAATTTAAATCATTTTAACTGGTTCTGCTGTAATACTAGAAATACAAGCATGAAAAATTCTAATGGTTTATTAGTCACAATGACTCCTGAAAACCTTAATAATACCTATTAGATATTTTGCATATTACACAGGAAGAAGAGTTTGAATCTCAGATAAAAACAATAAAAATACATGAAAAGTCTTTCACGTTAGCACAGATTTTAGGCATCTCGTGTTCAGGAGGTTGGATCTGAGACGTGTTTTGAGTTGGTCATAGTGAAGGACGCTAGGTGTAAATTCTAGTGAGAACAATTTCCAGGAAGCCGTGTTCCGCTCTTGAGCGAGCAACCACTGGGCCTCATGCAAGGTAGAAAGAGCCTGCGTACGTCACCCTCCCATGATGTGGTCAACATGTAAACTGCATGGGCAGGGCGCCAAATAACATCCTGTGCGCTGCTGAGCTGAGCTGGGGCGCGGCCGCCTGTCTGCACCGGCAGCACCATGTCGCTCACGGTCGTCAGCATGGCGTGTGTTGGTGAGTCCTGGAAGGGAATAGAGGAAGGGAGTGATGGGTCATCCATCATGATCTTTCTTTCCAGGGTTCTTCTTGCTGCAGGGGGCCTGGCCACATGAGGGTGAGTCCTTCTCCCAACCTTCGGGTGTCATCACACCTTCTAAACTCACAACCTCTCTTCCTAGGAGTCCACAGAAAACCTTCCCTCCTGGCCCACCCAGGTCGCCTGGTGAAATCAGAAGAGACAGTCATCCTGCAATGTTGGTCAGATGTCATGTTTGAACACTTCCTTCTGCACAGAGAGGGGATGTTTAACGACACTTTGCGCCTCATTGGAGAACACCATGATGGGGTCTCCAAGGCCAACTTCTCCATCAGTCGCATGAAGCAAGACCTGGCAGGGACCTACAGATGCTACGGTTCTGTTACTCACTCCCCCTATCAGTTGTCAGCTCCCAGTGACCCTCTGGACATCGTGATCATAGGTGAGAGTGTCCAGACTTTCTTCTCATTGTCACTCCCTGAGGAAACTGCCTCTTCTCCTTCCAGGTCTATATGAGAAACCTTCTCTCTCAGCCCAGCCGGGCCCCACGGTTCTGGCAGGAGAGAATGTGACCTTGTCCTGCAGCTCCCGGAGCTCCTATGACATGTACCATCTATCCAGGGAAGGGGAGGCCCATGAACGTAGGCTCCCTGCAGGGACCAAGGTCAACGGAACATTCCAGGCCAACTTTCCTCTGGGCCCTGCCACCCATGGAGGGACCTACAGATGCTTCGGCTCTTTCCGTGACTCTCCATACGAGTGGTCAAAGTCAAGTGACCCACTGCTTGTTTCTGTCACAGGTGAGGAAAGCCCATGGCTGTCCCATGTCCTATTTCCTCACCTCTCTCCTGTCTCATGTTCTAGGAAACCCTTCAAATAGTTGGCCTTCACCCACTGAACCAAGCTCCGAAACCGGTGAGTACAGAACCCTCTTATATCCGCTTTTGTAGCTTCTTATTGGTGTCTCCTCTTCTTCCAGGTAACCCCAGACACCTACATATTCTGATTGGGACCTCAGTGGTCAAAATCCCTTTCACCATCCTCCTCTTCTTTCTCCTTCATCGCTGGTGCTCCGACAAAAAAAGTAAGTCTCACGAAGCAGAGGCCAGAGAGCTCCGAGCTCTTTTGTTGACTTCCGTCTTCTACAGATGCTGCTGTAATGGACCAAGAGCCTGCAGGGAACAGAACAGTGAACAGCGAGGTAGGTGCTCCTCGGCCCAGCCTCGTGGCTAGCCCTCCCTCACTCAGCATTTCCCTCTCTCCAGGATTCTGATGAACAAGACCATCAGGAGGTGTCATACGCATAATTGGATCACTGTGTTTTCACACAGAGAAAAATCACTCGCCCTTCTGAGAGGCCCAAGACACCCCCAACAGATACCAGCATGTACATAGAACTTCCAAATGCTGAGCCCAGATCCAAAGTTGTCTTCTGTCCACGAGCACCACAGTCAGGCCTTGAGGGGATCTTCTAGGGAGACAACAGCCCTGTCTCAAAACCGGGTTGCCAGC